CCTCCACACTCTTCCTCTGTTATGTACACGTCTCCACCCAGGCCTGCAAAAGTCCCAGCTTCCTCGCAGGGGCAGGGACCCGCACGCCGGCCCAGGGCTTGGCACGCGGGGATGCTGAAACAGGGCCAGGCCTGGTTTCCAGCCGATCGTCAGAGTCCCAAGGCCCAGCAACCTTCCTCACAAAGGCCTCGTTAAGAGGCGAGGAAACAAGAGCCGGGAGAGGGGCGCGGAACGGCGGGCGGGACGAACGACCAGCTCCGCGCCTCCGGCCAGCTGCGTCGAGCCAGGGGCACCGCGGCTGTTGTGCGGCTGGAAATCTAGGAATGGGAAGGTTCGGGGCCTGCTCGGCTCCGGAGGCAGCTGGCGGGTCGTCCCTGGCGGCGTTGGAGCGGTCAGTGGCAGCCGGGCACGGGCGACCGGGTCGCCCGGGTCGCCCTCAGACCGTGACTCCCGAAAAACCTTGCGGGCGGGGCGCGCCCGCGCCGTCTCTTGCCGGAAGGTGCGAGTTAGTGCGCTCGATTGTGGGCGGGGGCGGAAAGAGGCGCGTTTTAAAGTGGTAACAGATGGTTTTCTTATCCAATAGGATTAAAAAATTTGTCCTTACCCGGCCGACCGCGGAAGTAGAGTAGGCGGGCGGCCAATGGGGACATGATGGGGGGCGGAGCCGAGGCCTCCGAAGCGGAAGTGGGTTGCTGTTGAGGCGGCGGCATCTTTCTCGAGGAGCTCTCCTGGGCGGCTGAAGAAGGAGCTTCTTCTCCGGAGTGCGCCGGCGGTGGCGCCTGCGGACCTAACTAGCTCCAGGTTAGGCCGAGCTTTGCGGGAAAGCAGCGGTAAGTCAGGGCCTTGCAGATGCGAGGTTTAGGCAGCTTCGCGGCCTACAGAGGCCTCGGCCCGCGCCTCTTGGGGGAGCCGCGCTGCGCGGCTTGACCCAGCCGAGGCTTTGCAGCCCGGGACCTCGAGCCAGCTCTGGTCGCTCGCACTGCCGTCCGCGCGGGCGCACCGAGCCCGGCTTGGCGCGGGCAACAGAAGTTAGGAGGTCTGCGTCTGGGTCTCGGCTCACCCTGGGGGGCCGCGGCCATGGGGCTTAGTTCCTAGCCTAGGAAGGGAAACTGAGACTCTGGGAGGGGCAGGAACGCCCCCAAGGTCACTTGGAAAGTCGGGCAGGATGTGCTGTTAGGGGGAAGACCCGGGCAGGGTTTTTGTTCCCCGCTGACGACGCCTCCTTTGTGTGTTCGCGCCGCCGCCCCGCCATCGTGGGGCCTGCGAGTTTGCCGGGGTGCGTGGGCCGCGTGGCGGGGCCTTTTGTAGGTCGGGAGGATCTGAGTACGGGTGCGGGCCTGACCGTGGGGGCGCCGAGGTCGCAGTCTAAAACTTAGTAGGGCCTCGATTTCCGGGCGCGCTTCCGGGCCCCGGCTGGTGGTTGGTGGAACGTGCGACTGTGAGGCTTGCGGCCCAGCCCTGCACCGCTCGGGCCCTTCACCGCTCTGGCGCGCCTATAGACAGGTGTATGAAGATTCTCACGACCCGAAACAGAGTTGCTAGTAAACACCGCTTTTCCGCCTTTGATCCATCGAGGGAAGAGGGAAAAGGATAGAGCTTGGGCAAGCCGTTTTGGTAGGGATTTCAGCTTTTGTCTTTCACTTGTCTTTCACACTTTTTTTTTTTTTTTTTTTTTGAGGTGGAATCTCACTCTGTCACCCAGGATGCAGTGCACTGGCGTGTTCTCGGTCTCACTGTAACCTCTGCCATCTGGGCTCAAGTGATTCTCCTGCCTCAGCCTCCGGAGTAGCTGGGATTACAGGCATGTACTACCACACCCAGTTAATTTTTGTAGTATTTATCAAATTAATATCTTTGTTTTTCAGGACTTGAAAATACTGGAAATCTGTCCGGATCCAAATTATTTTGCAAGCCAGATGAGTAACCAGAGGGCATGAAAGGTTGAGAACATTTGACTTCCCTGCAAACCTTGGTATAGATCACTTCCTTTTCTGTAGGAAAGGAAAGGCACCAAAGAGCACAATGAGTACAGTAAGTTTTATCATCTCTTGAATTTTTAATTTCATGTGACTCTTCTTTCCCCCTTGCTACTCAGAGAAAGCGTCGTGGTGGAGCAATAAATTCTAGACAAGCTCAGAAGCGAACTCGGGAAGCAACCTCCACCCCCGAGATCTCCTTGGAAGCAGAACCCATAGAACTCGTGGAAACTGGTAAGATTGCCAGGGACACTACAACTGTGGGGCTTAATGCTTGTTGAAATACTTTCTTTTGAAGCTGGAGATGAAATTGTGGACCTCACTTGTGAATCTTTAGAGCCTGTGGTGGTTGATCTGACTCACAATGACTCTGTTGTGGTAAGTGTTGGAGTGTGAGAGTCGGCTGTTTCTTCTCTTTTGTTTTTCTCCTTCTGTTTACAAGATTGTTGACGGTGAGTGGTTTCGTTTCCTTTTTCACTGGGTTCTCCAACCTGAAAATGTGACCTCTTACCTTAGAAAGAAGAAGACCAAGGAGGAATGCTAGGAGGCTGCCCCAGGACCATGCTGACAGCTGTGTGGTGAGCAGTGACGATGAGGAGTTGTCCAGGGACAGAGACGTATATGTGACTACCCATACTCCCAGAAACGCCAGGGATGAGGGCGCTACAGGCCTCAGGTACCAACGTGCCCCCAGCTCTGCTGCCGCCATGAGAAACTAACGTGAAGCACTGTGCTCTTAGGCCCTCAGGTACTGTCAGTTGTCCCATCTGCATGGACGGATACTCAGAGGTAAGTAAACCAAGCTGTATCTTCCAGGCTTCACTCGGAGGCTCTTCTTTTTAATGCCTTCTAGATCGTGCAGAATGGACGTCTCATCGTTTCCACAGAATGCGGCCATGTCTTCTGTAGCCAGTGCCTCCGTGATTCCCTGAAGAATGCTAATACTTGCCCAACTTGTAGGAAAAAGATCAACCACAAACGGTACCACCCCATTTATATATGAAGTATTCAGAGCCCCCCAGGAGAGACGGATGGACAGACAGACAGCCAGGTTCTCCAGTGGTATCTGCCTCCATTTTCCTGAGATCAAAAAGACTGTTTCGAAACCAACATCTGATATGTAAACTGCTCTTTTGTTTCCAACCCCTTCCTTTTGTTATCTCCAGTTTGATGCTATGGCGCTGGACCCAGGGCCCTCCCAGGCCATCTCTGTTCCTCTGGGGTGGTCCAGTTCTAGAGTGGGAGAAAGGGAGTCAGGCGCATTGGGAATCGTGGTTCCAGTCTGGTTGCAGAATCTGCACATTTGCCAAGAAATTTTCCCTGTTTGGAAAGTTTGCCCCAGCTTTCCCGGGCACACCACCTTTTGTCCCAAGTGTCTGCCGGTCGACCAATCTGCCTGCCACACATTGACCAAGCCAGACCCGGTTCACCCAGCTCGAGGATCCCAGGTTGAAGAGTGGCCCCTTGAGGCCCTGGAAAGACCAATCACTGGACTTCTTCCCTTGAGAGTCAGAGGTCACCCGTGATTCTGCCTGCACCTTATCATTGATCTGCAGTGATTTCTGCAAATCAAGAGAAACTCTGCAGGGCACTCCCCTGTTTCCTAAGAACGAAAAAGTGCAATAAAGGCCATTCGTTACCTACTTTTCAGCAGCCCACAAGATGTAGCACTATTAGTGTCCCCCTCAGAGGCTTAATGTTGCCTGTGGAGCAGTGCCCATCCCAGCCCGTTTCTGCCCACCAGTTGTTCTCAGGAACCTTACCCATGCTCCAGCGTCCTTCACCTGGCACAGGACATGCAAGATAAATAGGGCAGGCACGTGTTTGGGTGTCCTCTCTTTTCTGATAAAATCCATCCCGTGTTTGCCACACGCCCTCCAGTCCTCAGTTCCCACTGCCTAACGTCTGCCCCCGTGTAGATACTGAGAGGTGGTGGCAGTAATTGTGGCCTTATCAGCCGCTCAGTTCCAGGCTTTTGCCCAGGTCACTGTTGCCCCATGTTCGGAGAACCTGGCCCACCTGTCTTGGCTTTCTCATCCTTCCCAACCCAGTGCCGTTTATTTCAGAAGCTTCCTGGCCACTGGGCTTGGATGCTTCGGGCTTCTGACTGCTCCATAGGTTTTGACTGGTGAAACAGGGGCCCAGATGACAACCTCTCCTTCGCTCCACAGGTACGCGGGAGCCTCAGGTTCTCTCAGGGGCAGCAAAGTGGCCCAAGCTGCCCCTGACAGCACAGGGCCTGGGGGGTGGCTAACGAGAGAGGCCTTACAGTGCCGGCATGCCTCCTCTTCCACTGTCGTCCTTCCTCAGAGGGCCTCACGCCAAACAAACGGCCTTTTCGTGTGAAACATCTTCAGGGCGGGAAAGGGGCCACTTCTGGCTTTGTTAGCAATAACTGACCTTCAGTTTACCCTTCTGAAGGAGCAGGGACTCAGCACAGAATTCACTTTAGACGGGGCTGAAGGAGTGTCCCTCCTCTATGTGAAAAGAAAATTGTTTTATTCTTCATTCTGACTTTTTAACTGTTTGGCTCACTTCCAGTTAGTTTGAATGAAAATAATAATTTTCTACTTGGAGTTGAAGAGGGCAGAATCCGCAGCTCTCATCATTGTGATGTGTAGCATGTCTGCCCTCTGACTGGACATCATTGCCATTAACTTTCTTCTGGGCATCACGGCAATGTCACGATGCCCAGACTTGGAGCAAGGCAACCTTGGAGTCAGTCCACTCATAAAATATGGTAACACCCATTTTAAAATTTAAGTTTTGTCCTTAAAGACAACTTCAGTGGTTAATTATAAAAGTTGTGTTACTTCGTCCTAAATTAAATTGATAGAAAGATTTAAAAATGTGTTTTGTTTCTACTATTCAGAAACTGCGAACTAGGGAAAGGTTGGTATGAAGAAATGTCTTTCCTTTTTTCAATGTACATAGTTCAACTCTTTCTTTGTTACATTTAAACTATATCCATGGATATCAGTCTGCTTTGGACTCCTCTGCTAGTGTTACAGATGGAAATAAAACCATTAATTTGAACCAAATATCTTTTACACATTCATTTGCTCTTTGGAAT